ACCAAAACACCCATTTTAAAATTAAGATTTACAGAGCAGGCTGGGCACAGTGGCTCATGCCTGTAATCCCGGCTACTAGGGAGGCTGAGGCAGGAGAATCGCTTGAACCCGGGAGTTGGAGGTTGCAGTGAGCCGAGATCGCGCCATTGCACTCCGGCTTGGGCGACAAGAGTGAAAACTCCGTCTCAAAAAAAAAAAAAAAAAAAAAATTATAGAGCAAATAACTGAGGAAGAAGTAGGGATTGTTGACATTACTGGCTCTCTACAGCTAAATGCTTTCTTGTTTACCTGCCTGGTGTACTGAAAAGATCTGAGCACTAATCCCTGTTCTGGTATTTAATAATAATGCAACCTTGGGCAGTTTCTTAATACTTATGTCTAAAGTGTGGTTGGTAATACCTACCTGACTGGGTTGATGAAGATTAAATGAGCCGGGTGTGGTGGCTTACGCCTGTAATCCCAGCACTTTGGGAGTCCAAGGCGGGTGAATCGCCTGAGCTCAGGAGTTTGTTTGTTTTTTTGTTTTTTTGTTATTGAGACGGAGTCTTGCTCTGTCGCCCAGGCTGGAGTGCAGTGGCGCGATGTCTGCTCACTGCAAGCTCCGCCTCCCGGGTTAACGCCATTCTCCTACCTCAGCCTCCTGAATAGCTGGGACTACAGGCGCCCGCCACCACGCCCGGCTTTTTTTTTTTTTTTTTTTGTATTTTTAGTAGAGACGGGGTTTCATGTTAGCCAGGATGGTCTCAATATCCTGACCTCGTGATCCGCCCGCCTCGGCCTCCCAAAGTGCTGGGATTACAGGCGTAAGCCACCGCGCCCGGCCTGAGCTCAGGAGTTTGAGACCACCCTGGGCAACATGGTGAAACCCTGTCTCTACTAAAATACAAAAAATTAGCTGGGCTTGGTGGCGCACGCCTGTGGTCCTAGCTACTCGCACCACAGCACTCCAACTTGGGCTACAGAGTGAGACTCTGTCTCAAAAAAACAAAACAAAAACAACAAAAGATTAAATGTGTTAAGGTATATAACACACCTGGTGCCTCCCTTCCTTTTCTTTTCCCACTGAGCCTTTGACATTTAGTTTCACTGCGGTCAGGTATGAGCAAGTACATGATTTTCCTGTACCACCCAATTCACATCATGCAAAAGTCTCACAGAGAGGGACATGAAGATCTGCAAGAACAAATGTTAAAACAGACAGATGTGCATTTTACAAGGATGTTGTTTATCTTGAAATTCTCATCACTGCATCATTGCTACTGCCCAAGGGTTGAATTAAGGGCAAAACATTTCAGAGACAGATTTGAAATTACCTAATTATCCTAGACATGTTGTAATGTTCCCTTTTATAATGCCTGGCTCAAAAAGCTTGATGTCAGGTTACAGAACTGTATGCATTCTTTGATTGTAATTGTGTTAACAATAGTAAAAAATCTTGCATACAATCAAGACCAGAAAGAAATCCAGATGCTAATTGTTGTTTTGTTAAGTAATAAAATGGTGGTAAGCAATGCTTTTTCTCTTTTTGCTTTTTTTTCTTTTTCTTATCTGTAATGTGACAATTCTTTATTACTTGGAAAGTACATTTTATGAGAACTGTGAAAACTCGGAAAGTAGAAGTTCAAAGTATTTTACATTTAATAACATCTAGCTAATCCTTATGATATCTAGATAAGGTGCTACTTTACATCTTATGAAATAGCACAAGCCTTAGGCAAACTTCTGTAGTAGAAGAAATGTGTTCTGAGACTTCTGAGACTTCTATCTTGCTAGTTTTTAAGATATCTTTTCTCCCAGAAACCTGGTGTCCAGTGTCCCTCTCAAATCTGCCAAAGGACAGTAGCTTAAAGATTTACTTATCTCAGGGGAGTTGCATTTTTATAGCCATCAATGGCATATAATTTGGAATTAGAGGCACAGGCAAGCAGGCCTTCCGAATCTCTGTGAGCCACAAGACCCGATGGCACCCTGAAATCAAACTTCTGTAGACTGGGAGCCTTGTTGACCGCTGTTCCCCAATTCTGACAGATCAAAGCTGTTGCTAATTTGTTAACCAGAGGCAGTGATACAAATGGAAGATGCAACTATTCATTCTGAGGGACGCATAAAAGTCTGATTAATCTAAGGAGCAGTCATTGCCCAAGCAGTTAAGGAGAATATTTTTGGAAAGGCAGACATCAGAAGCTAAGCAGAGTACAAATTTCCACCCTCTACTTACTGTATTAATCATATCAGCTCTCACTCTTCGTAGATGCTGCCCTGCTCGAAAGCACTGGTTATTTAGCTGGGAGTCAGGAGAACCCAAACCCTCCCTGGGCATAGACAAATTGTAATTTTATAGCAGACAGCCTCTAAAATGTTTCTACATCCACAACAGTTGACACTGCCAGGCGCAGTGGCTCATGCCTCTAATCCCAGCACTATGGGAGGCTGAGGTGGGAGGATTGTTTGAGCTTAGGAGTTCGAGACCAGGCTGGGCAACATATTATTTAAAGAGACTAGGTCTCTTTAGTAATAACAAGGCCAGGTGCGGTGGCTCACGTCTATAACCTCAGGGGGCATCACCTGAGGTCGGGAGTTCAAGACCAGCCTGACCAACGTAGAGAAACCCTGTCTCTACTAAAAACACAAAATTAGCCAGGCGTGGTGGTGCGTGCCTGTAATCCCAGCTACTCGGGAGGCTGAGGCAGGAGAATCACTTGAACCCGGGAGGCGGAGGTTGCGCTGGGCCGAGATCGTGCCATTGCACTCCAGCCCAGGCAACAAGAGCGAAACTCCGTCCCCCCCAAAATAATAAAAACTAATTAGCCAGGCGTGGTGGCGTGCCTGTAGTCCCAGCTACTTGGGAAGCTGAAGTGGGAGGACCACCTGAGCCCGGGAAGTGGAGGCTTCAGTGAGCCATGATTGCACCACTGCACTCCATCCTGAAGCCTATCTTAAAAAAAAAAGAAGAAAAAGTGACACCTATAAAAAAACTCACATACTTATAGTCCAGAAATGTGCTGTCCAGTAAGGTAGCCACTAGCCACATGTGGCTATCTAAATTTACTAAAATAAAATTTTAAATTCACTTCCTTAGTTACACTAGCCATATTTCGTGTTCAGTAGCAACATGAGGCTAGTGGCTACTGTACTGGAGAGTGGAGATACAGAACATGTCCATCATCACACAAAGTTCTACTGGACAGTGCTGGTCCAGAAGAGAATAACTTCAAATTGCATTTTTGGTACAGGCATGTATAAGCCCGCACTTCCACATTCTGTAAAGGCATAAAGCGCCTCCCTACCCCAGGGCATGTCTGTACAGTCATTAAATGGTCTGACTCCAGCACTTCTTTCTACTTAATCTCTAAATCTCTAAATCTTGACACGCACATCGCACACAACACAAACTCTATTTTAGCCCACCTCCCTCTTCACTGACTCTTCATGGTAGGTTTAGTTCCCATAATCCATGAAAATGCCTAGCTCCTTGTCACTAGAGCTTGTTTTGGAAACCTGCCTACAGTGTAACAAGCTGGAATGTGAAGAGGGATGCATCTATTTGTGTTGCTGAGTCATTGAATTGACTGAAGCTTCAAGGACTAGGGGGTGCTGAGCAGAAATGAAAACACACAATCCTTTCTGTTAGAGATTTGCTCTTTTCGTATTGGCATGTAAACAAGTAAGTCACTAAGTGAACTGACGTCACAATTTAGTTTTAGGAAGATGCTTTTCCCAGGCACGATTTGAACTCAGTGGTTTCCTGAATCTAGCAAAGTATGCTGCTTTGTTTTCTCTTAGATTAATTTTGCCTAATTTTAAAGCTTTGATTCTCTTTTTACGAAGACGAAAATAAATCTCTCTAGTCTGGGCCTTTTTCGTTTCCCAGGATTATGATTAAAATTATCACTAACTTTTAGATAGTCCAGCACGCACCGGATGACTCTGAAGCCGGTTGGGCAGTGGAGATCGGGAAGAACATGAAAAAGCTTCAAAGCTTTTGGTTGAGGACATCGGGAGATGTAAACCCCAAACGCGGGTTTTACTTCTCCCCTCCACCCCTCCCCGCAAACCCATGCCTACTCGTTTTGACTGCTCAGCAATTCTGAGGCCAACCATTTGCAACGGCGAGGAGCAGGGGCTGGTGAGTCAAGGACTGGGCATGGAGTCAGGACTGGCTGTGTCCTTGCCTCCTTGTCTTCCCGCAGATTTGATTTGTATCCACTGTCACCAGCACTGCTCACTTAGGACTTTCTGGATCCGGACCCAGGCAGCGCACACTGGACTCTTGAGGAAGTGAGTACCCCACCACTGCCTGCCTGTTGAACTTAAAGTACTGACACATACCTGTATTTTGCAGGAAGGAGACTCTAATTTTGGATTCCTTGGTGGAGGAAAATAAAACACTCTGGTCTTGCCGCCAACGATGCAAGTGTGACTGCTGGCGTCTTCATGAGCTCCAGAGGTCACAGCACGCTACCAAGGACTCTCATGGCCCCTCGGATGATTTCCGAGGGAGACATAGGAGGCATTGCTCAAATCACCTCCTCTCTATTCCTGGGCAGAGGCAGTGTGGCCTCCAATCGGCACCTCCTCCAGGCTCGTGGCATCACCTGCATTGTTAATGCTACCATTGAGATCCCTAATTTCAACTGGCCCCAATTTGAGTATGTTAAAGTGCCTCTGGCTGACATGCCGCATGCCCCCATTGGACTGTACTTTGACACCGTGGCTGACAAGATCCACAGTGTGAGCAGGAAGCACGGGGCCACCTTGGTGCACTGTGCTGCAGGGGTGAGCCGCTCAGCCACGCTGTGTATCGCGTACCTGATGAAATTCCACAACGTGTGCCTGCTGGAGGCGTACAACTGGGTGAAAGCCCGGCGACCTGTCATCAGGCCCAACGTAGGCTTCTGGAGGCAACTGATAGACTACGAGCGCCAGCTCTTTGGGAAGTCGACAGTTAAAATGGTACAGACACCTTATGGCATAGTTCCCGACGTCTATGAGAAGGAGTCCCGACACCTGATGCCTTACTGGGGGATTTAGTGCCACTGAAGCCTGCGTCAGCAGCCCGAGCGGGGCCGGCATCTGCTCCCCGCCGTCTGCTCCCTCTCCACTCTCTTCTCAAATGGCTGACTTCTGGTTCTCCCTCAAGTGTTTTTTACACTGGGTGTTCAAATTTATTTTAAGAGATAGGGAGGGAGGGGACATAAAGGGAATGCATACATTGCTAGTCACATTTTTAAAATTAACATTTTGGAATAGTGTTTATGGAAATCTTTAGCTTTTAATCATTTTTACCAATTTGAACAGTTTAATAAACTGGTTCTGCTCTCTTCTGAATCTCATGCCTTTGGCACCTTGGTAGGTGCAGGAGGAGCTCAGTGCAAAAATCACTTTGGGGCCTCATTAACCCTTTAGAGACAAGCTTTGCCCCAGGCTGCGGACCAGACAGATGCTTAGGGAAGGTTGATAACCAGCTTCAGTCTCTACTGGATTAGCCCTACTCTTTCCTTTCCCCTCCATTATTTAGTGACTCTGTAAGTAAGTTAAATACACCCTTATTATTTAGCTGTTAAGTAACTATAATGAAATCTGCTGCAAAATCTCTCTTGGAATCCATGTGCCCAGGATTATATTAGCATTATTTTTAATAAATCTATATGCTTAACATATTAGAATTTTTACTAATAATTTCAAGGTGTGT